GCCTTTATTTTTTCCTCGTATTTTAGATTTACAATTTCTTCATAACCTATTTTATTGCCCTAGGCAATTGTCAGCTAGATAGCCCTAAATGTGCATATTAAAGGAACCCTTAGGTAAAAAAAATCAGATAGTGAAATTTGCATCTCAAAGCACCGAGAGAAAGAGTCTGGTGATGTTAGAGGGAGATTGAAGATGGATGCCAAATCAAACACAAAATTGTAGAAATATAGGATTGTATAAGGAGACCAGTTGTATTTAGATAGGGACTACCTGTCTTTTAACTGGATCTCTGAGCTCTGGGCAGAGCCCACACTGAATCCTAGGTCTCCAAAAAGGGAGAATTACTATGAGGCTACACCAAGTGACGGTTTTACAGTGTACTTTTTTTTTTTTTTTTAACAAAGACATTTCTAAGTGTCCAAGCTACTTTCTTCCTTAAAAATCCAAGAATACTCTCTGTTCTAATAACTGTTTTAGTCAAAAACTTAGAATTACCATTCATCTCAGCAGTAGCCCAAAAGTAAATGGTCTTCGAGGTGCATGTGAAGGAACTGTAGGAGGGAAATGGGATAATTCACATCTCCGCCAATAAATAAATGTAGCCACACTAGCGTGGGGGATTTGAGGTGAGACATCGAAAATACTAAGTCATGGTGAGGGCTGGAAGACAAAAGAATGAATCACTTAATAGGAATGGCTGTGGGGAAGGGCTTGAAGGAATCATCCTCTGACTTCCATGTGAACCGTGAACATTAAACATGGAGAAATGAGGAGCGGCGGCAGATCGGTTTGGGATGCATCTTCAGGGGATGCTGAAACAACAGCAGCATTTGGTTTGCTCTACACCCCTGTCACCCCTCGCCCGCAAGCCCAGGGAGTGGTCAGCAGTGGGGCTTTGTGATGTGAAGCCACCCTAGGGCTGCCATTGGCTGGGACACTGCCTGTATGATCAAACAAAGCTCAAGGGTGTGGCTTTGCCTTGTCACCAGGAGGGTATACATAGGGAGGGCAAGAGCTCCGGGCCACTGAGAAGATTCAAAACCTACAAAAGCCTGCCACTGACATTGAAGAACCAATATATACAATGGACAAACAATCCAGTGCCGGCGGGGTGAAGAGGAGCGTCCCCTGTGATTCCAACGAGGCCAACGAGATGGTAAGACTGTTAGGTTCTGAAGTGAAGGCGAGGTCCTCCTGGCCTCTCCCTGCTTTCTTAACAGATGCCGGAGACCCCAACTGGGGACTCAGACCCGCAACCTGCTCCTAAAAAAATGAAAACATCTGAGTCCTCGACCATACTAGTGGTTCGCTACAGGAGGAACTTTAAAAGAACATCTCCAGAGGAACTGCTGAATGACCACGCCCGAGAGAACAGAATCAACCCCCTCCAAATGGAGGAGGAGGAATTCATGGAAATAATGGTTGAAATACCTGCAAAGTAGCAAGAAGCTACATCTCTCAACCTTGGGCAATGAAAATAAAGTTTGAGAAGCTGATGGCTGTGTATATCTCTGCCTGTTTTCTGATGGTGGCGGGGG